AATCTGATTTTCTTTTTTACAATGGCAGGGGCTCAATCCATGTTAGGCTTCAATGTTGAGTCACCCAAGTTCTCCACAGAGAATAACCAACCAGCCGTAAGGAAGCTTCTTTTAGCAATGCCAGGATTCTGCAAAGTCCCTCCCAGCTTAACTTTTCTGACCTTGCGGCAGCAGAACAACAAAAAGAACAGCCCCTGGCACCCTCAGAAGAGCACAAAGCCCTCTGACAACCTGAGATGGCGCCCAGGTAGACTTCCCTCAAAAAAAAAAAAAATGGCAAGGCTGCTTCAGCAGGTCTTTCAGCCCCAACCACTCCACTCTCCGTCTCCTTTTCTTCACTGCTTTCCCCACCTCTCTTCCCCCCTTCCACTTTGACCCACCCCAATTTTCGTCCACTTCTCCCTCACCCCTTCCTTGTAATCTCTCTCCTTGAGGCATCCTGTGGATGTTGACTGTAATCTCCCCTGGAGGAGGGCTAAGAAATGCACCTCCAGAGGGTCTGTTTGCCATTGGAACCGCGTAGAGAAAGCGTGCAAACCCGTCAACTGCTCCCGCCGTTCCTCTCCCTCCTCAACCCAGGCTCGCTACAGAAGAAGGGAGTAGGGTCTGCCCCCTTGTTGTATCTATTTTCCCCTTCTCCGCCAGGGCTGTGGCCGGCAAGGGGCTCAGGAGGTGAGTCCCTTGCCCACACCTCCAACCCCGCTGGCCCGGTTTATAACATGGACAGCCCTGCCCTCTAGTGTCTGCAACCGGGAGCCCTAAGGCGCCATCAGCTCCAGAATTTCTCTTTTATAACCTAAGCAAGACCTGGAGTACCTCGGAGCTGCGACCTCCAGTTCACAATACCACCTGCCTCACACCCGGGCTCATCTTTTCATCCCACACCCACCACCCCCCTCTCCGTTCACGGTGTCCCGGGAGGCTGCGACCTGCGTAGATGATTTAGCAGACTGCCCCTGCCCATGCTCCTGCTCCTGCTCCTCCTCCTCCTCTTCCCCGCTCTCTCCCTCTCGCCTCCTCTTCCAGTCCAGGCGCCCAGACTCGGCGAAGCGCAGCGCCTGCCACCAGCGGTGCCTCGGGCTGCCCGGCGCGCCGCGCTCCCAGGTTCTGTCTCGCCGCACCCCGGCGGGCACTGGCGCGGGCAAGGACGCTGGCGGGGAGAACGCCCTGGGCTCAACGTACTCCAGAATCGAATGTTGAGAGAAGCAGTGCTCTGATCCAGCTCAGGAGAAAAAGGAGCGGGTTCCGAGTGAGACTTCTGGAGCCAGCTGGACGTGCCGGTTTGCCCAGTGCGGCGCGGCTGCACGCACCGTCCACAAGGTGAGGGGCGCACACCTTCCGGGACGACCTTGGCTTCCCTTCTTACCCCCACCCACTCCAGGTACTCCAGCTCTGGCTTGGGGATGTTTGCCACATTCATTAACCAATAGCATAATATTTTCCAGGAACCTTCACTCAGAAGAAATGCTGTGGCCCTTCCCTTTACCAACAGAAAATGGAACACAAGAGACCACATAGCTGAACAAATTATAGCCTCCTTACAAGTGAGAAACCTTCGAGGCTACATAGTTTTCAGCCAAAGGAAAATAACCAACAGCTTCTCCACAGTGTAGACTGAAACAAGGGAAACATGAACATCACAAACTGTACCACAGAGGCCAGCATGGCTATAAGACCCAAGACCATCACTGAGAAGATGCTCATTTGCATGACTCTGGTGGTCATCACCACCCTCACCACGTTGCTGAACTTGGCTGTGATCATGGCTATTGGCACCACCAAGAAGCTCCACCAGCCTGCCAACTACCTAATCTGTTCTCTGGCCGTGACGGACCTCCTGGTGGCAGTGCTCGTCATGCCCCTGAGCATCATCTACATTGTCATGGATCGCTGGAAGCTTGGGTACTTCCTCTGTGAGGTGTGGCTGAGTGTGGACATGACCTGCTGCACCTGCTCCATCCTCCACCTCTGTGTCATTGCCCTGGACAGGTACTGGGCCATCACCAATGCTATTGAATACGCCAGGAAGAGGACGGCCAAGAGGGCCGCGCTGATGATCCTTACCGTCTGGACCATCTCCATTTTCATCTCCATGCCCCCTCTGTTCTGGAGAAGCCACCGCCGCCTAAGCCCTCCCCCTAGTCAGTGCACCATCCAGCACGACCATGTTATCTACACCATTTACTCCACGCTGGGTGCGTTTTATATCCCCTTGACTTTGATACTGATTCTCTATTACCGGATTTACCACGCGGCCAAGAGCCTTTACCAGAAAAGGGGATCAAGTCGGCACTTAAGCAACAGAAGCACAGATAGCCAGAATTCTTTTGCAAGTTGTAAACTTACACAGACTTTCTGTGTGTCTGACTTCTCCACCTCAGACCCTACCACAGAGTTTGAAAAGTTCCATGCCTCCATCAGGATCCCCCCCTTCGACAATGATCTAGATCACCCAGGAGAACGTCAGCAGATCTCTAGCACCAGGGAACGGAAGGCAGCACGCATCCTGGGGCTGATTCTGGGTGCATTCATTTTATCCTGGCTGCCATTTTTCATCAAAGAGTTGATTGTGGGTCTGAGCATCTACACCGTGTCCTCGGAAGTGGCCGACTTTCTGACGTGGCTCGGTTATGTGAATTCTCTGATCAACCCTCTGCTCTATACGAGTTTTAATGAAGACTTTAAGCTGGCTTTTAAAAAGCTCATTAGATGCCGAGAGCATACTTAGACTGTAAAAAGCTAAAAGGCACGACTTTTTCCAGAGCCTCATGAGTGGATGGGGGTAAGGGGTGCAACTTATTAATTCTTGAACATACTTGGTTCAGGAGAGTTTGTAAGTATGTGTGGTCTTGTTTCCTTGTTTGTTTGTTTGTTTTGTTCTGTTTTGTTTGAGGATTGTTATTTGGCGTGCTGTTTTCTACCTCTGGTCTTATCTGTGATACATAATTTCAAATAAACATTATCATACAAAAACAGAAATTTTGTAGAAGTAATAATAAGATGAAAT